ATTTCATTTAATCCTATAAGATTGATGATTTGCCAATTTTACAGATGAAAAAACAGACATAGCAGTTAGGGGTTGGTGGTGTTTTGTTTGTTTGGAGACAGAGTCTCTGTCGCCCAAGCTGGAGTGCAGTGGCACAATCAGGGCTCATTGCAGCCTCGACATCCCAGGCTCAAGCAATCCTCCCTCCTCAGCCTCCCTAGTAGCTGGGACTACAGGCGTGTGCCACCACATCGGCTAATTTTTGTATTTTTTGTAGAGACAGAGTTTTGCCATGTAGCCCAGGCTGGTTTTGAACTCCTGGGCTCAAGCCATCCGCCCACCTTGGCCTCTCAAAGTGCTGAGATTACAGGCATGAGCTACCTGCCCTGCCTGTAGTTAGGGTTTGGACACATTCTGCCTGACACCAACATCTATCCTCTCTAACAGCCAGATTACATAGCCTCTTTGTAGTAATAAATGTTGAGTGAATGTGTCAGTGAACACTGCCAGGGTATACATATTTTTCTAATTGTAAACTAAAGAGAGCAATCCACCGTGCCCCAGCACCTGCATCATACCTGTTCTAAAGCATTTACCAAGTTGTATTGCAATGGTTTGTCTACACAGCTAGTTTTCCCTCTAACGACTTCTTCAAGATCAGGGGCTATGTCTTATTCGTTTTTTTATGTCCCCGGGGATTAGCTAGTTCTTGGGAAACAACTGGGACTTGGGATTCAAAACAGTTTGCTAAGTGAATGAATGAGAGGCCCAGTCAAGCTACTTCCCTTCAGTGCTGCACAGTGCAACAAATAACCAGCTCAGATACAGGTTCAAAGACCACAGGCTTCTCCCTGGACAGCTCAGCTCTCCTCATAACTCCTGAGAAACCCTGGACATGCCAGGGTGTACTATGGAGTGGTTGCATCCGGAAGAGGGGGAGGAAGTCCCAAACACTAAGTAATCCAGGTTTGGGTTGGAAAACAAGGTTGAAGTTACTCATTAGCAGGTGAAAGGGTCAAGGGTCGAACGCAAGGGAGCTGAAAGCAGAGTGGACTGAGCAGCCAGTAGGGGAGAGAGCAGTTAAGGCACACAGAGCACCAGCTCCCTCCTGCCTGAAGATGTTCCACCAAATTTGGGCAGCTCTGCTCTACTTCTATGGTATTATCCTTAACTCCATCTACCAGTGCCCTGAGCACAGTCAACTGACAACTCTGGGCGTGGATGGGAAGGAGGTATGGACTGAGATTGGGGGAAGCCTATGGTGACCCTCTTTTGCTCCCTTCATTGTCTCTCCAGTTCCCAGAGGTCCACTTGGGCCAGTGGTACTTTATCGCAGGGGCAGCTCCCACCAAGGAGGAGTTGGCAACTTTTGACCCTGTGGACAACATTGTCTTCAATATGGCTGCTGGCTCTGCCCCGATGCAGCTCCACCTTCGTGCTACCATCCGCATGTGAGTGGTAAGGAGGCAGAAGCATCACTGGGTTCAGTCTTCTTTCCTCCTTGCCACCACCACCTCTGCAGGAAAGATGGGCTCTGTGTGCCCCGGAAATGGATCTACCACCTGACTGAAGGGAGCACAGATCTCAGAACTGAAGGTTGGTTCTTCCCAGCCCTCACCCTCCCTTGATGTTCTCATACTTCTCCCACCTGCCTTGACAGGCCGCCCTGACATGAAGACTGAGCTCTTTTCCAGCTCATGCCCAGGTGGAATCATGCTGAATGAGACAGGCCAGGGTTACCAGCGCTTTCTCCTCTACAGTGAGTAGGGATACAAGGCAGGAAGGGTTGGATTGACTGGCCTGACCCCACCTTGCCCTTCCAGATCGCTCACCACATCCTCCCGAAAAGTGTGTGGAGGAATTCAAGTCCCTGACTTCCTGCCTGGACTCCAAAGCCTTCTTATTGACTCCTAGGAATCAAGGTAAGGGGTTAAAATCTCATAAAACAGGATTATCTGTCCTTCTTTTTCCCTCCCCCCATCACAGAGGCCTGTGAGCTGTCCAATAACTGACCTGTAACTTCATCTAAGTCCCCAGATGGGTACAATGGGAGCTGAGTTGTTGGAGGGAGAAGCTGGAGACTTCCAGCTCCAGCTCCCACTCAAGATAATAAAGATAATTTTTCAATCCTCATCTCATTCTGGGGTTTGTCTCCAGACGTCATT